AAAATGCTACAACCAAAAAGGCAAATCAACAAAGCTTTATGAGTGTATAGGCACCTATGAATGTTGGGTTTTGAATGGAAAAAAAAAGTGACAGGAAATATACAATGTTTAATGCTGGTTACTTTGGAGGGGGCAAAAATGATTCAGTTTTTCAGTGTACGTTTTTGTATTGTTTTAATTATTTCAATTAGTATATAGTGATTTTGAAATTTGAGAAACATCTACTGAAAATGGAAAATATCTGGAAAAATATTTAAAAAGAGGAAAAAGAGTATTTCTGCTTTATTGGGTACCTGTTGACAGGGTAGTAAACAAGACAAATCCATCTCCATTCTTTTTTTTCTTTTGAGATGGAGTCTCGCCCTGTCACCCAGGCTGGAGTGCTGTGGTGTGATCTTGGCTCACTGCAACCTCTGCCTCCTGGGTTCAAGCGATTTTCGTGCCTCAGCCTCCCAAGTAGCTGAGACTACAGGTGCCCGCCACCACGCCCGGCTATTTATCTCCATTCTTATGGAGCACAGCGTGGTGGAGTTCAGTCCACACGCTTACAGGTGGCTTATCTGCAAAATGTGTCTAAAAAGAAATTTTATAGGATAAATATTTTGTACATGTTTGAAACAGTGCTTGGCACAAATGAATAAATGTAATGCAAGCTGCTATTAATACATCATCTCCGAATTGGGAGAATCATTGCGATCACATCGTTGTGATTACACAAAAGCCTCTGTCATGTAATAGGGCTCAGTAAACGTCAATTTCCATAGCATTTCGAGCCTGGATACTGAAATATGGGGCAAAAAGCAGGAACATGCCCCTGGTTTGGCTCTTGCCTTCTTGCATTTCCTGGGTTTCCTCATTTATCTTTTTTTTTTTTTTTTTTGGCCTTGTTATCTTTCTACCTTCAGGGAAGCCTCTCCCTTCTTCTCCTCCCTAGAATGACCTATCACCCTCCTTCAGGACCTAGATGCAGGGCGTTTCTATCTTAGGCTGACACTTGACTCCTTGCCTACATCTATAGCTTGGCACAGAGAGATTCACGCACCCTCAAGAGTGTGGGTGAGACATATACAGCCTGTTAGACCTGAAGGTGAGCCCAACCTGGGAAAATCGTGACCTCAGGATATGTAAATTCTACCCTTTTCTCTACCCAGGCAGATGGCTCTTCTTAAGGCCAATAAGGATCTCATTTCCGCAGGATTGAAGGAGTTCAGCGTTCTGCTGAATCAGCAGGTGAGTCCAAGCTTTCCATTTCAAAGGACTGGCCCTTGCCAACTGCCTCTCCGCAACCCCCCAGGTCTTCAATGATCCTCTCGTCTCTGAAGAAGACATGGTGACTGTGGTGGAGGACTGGATGAACTTCTACATCAACTATTACAGGCAGCAGGTGACAGGGGAGCCCCAAGAGCGAGACAAGGCTCTGCAGGAGCTTCGGCAAGAGCTGAACACTCTGGCCAACCCTTTCCTGGCCAAGTACAGGGACTTCCTGAAGTCTCATGAGCTCCCGAGTCACCCACCGCCCTCCTCCTAGCTCAGGGACCCAGCCCCTCCTCTCTGAGAAACTCTGACCTTCATGTCCTTAGGCTGTGCTCCTGCCACTCTACCCTGACACCTCAATAAAGACCAGTGCTGGTTTTGTTGGACTTCCTGGCTTCTCTTTCATGGTCTGTCCTGA